GCAGGTGGCGGTGCTGAACACTAGACAACTGTAACACAGAGATATTTGTGTATCTAAACATGGAAAAAGTACAGGGGCAGGCATGGTGGCTCACGCCTGCAGTTACAGCTCTTTGGAACGCTGAGGCAGCAGGACCACTTGAGCCCAAGAATTTGAGGCCGCAGCGATCTATCAGCTATGATCGCACCATTGCACTCCAGCCTGGGTGACAGACGAGAAAGCTAAAGCCTCTATCCGCCACTGGGCCCATTCTCTGCAGTAGATCTGAAGCGTCCACTGCTTCCCGCGTGTGTTGTCATTCACCATTTTAATTAGGTGACTCTTTACTCTGACGTCTGTCTCTCCTACAAGGCTGCCGCGCCCTCCTGTGATGCCTTCCCCCACACGCCCTGAGCACCTAGCACAGGTCCTGTGTTTCACGGGAGCTGCGGGGACTGGAGAGGTCGACAGGACCCCGACAAACCAGGAAAGGGCCTTTGAACTAAAGTAACGGGAAGTCACCCAAGGGCTTTAAATTAAAAACGGTTACAATAAAACTGGAGTCACTTTGGCTCCAGTTCGCGACTGGTTTAGAGGGAACAAGATCCAGGGACTGCAGCGGGAGACGACAGGCGGGGCAAGGCGGACGGGAGAGGGCGTGCGAGAGGGGGACCTGCGACCCGGCTTCCCAGGGCTGGGAGGGGACACCCGGGACGACCCGGAGGCCCGCTCCGCCCCGCCCCGGCTGAGTGTCGGGCCGCGGGGCAAGACGCTGGCCTGGCCGGTGCAGGCCCGAAGGGCTTCGGCCCCAGAGTTCGGGGACCGCTGCACAGCCAGAGGGAGCGCGCGGGAAGAGCCGCGTCCCGCCAGCCCCGTCGCCTCGTGGGCCCCCCCGGGCCTGGCAGTCCCCCAACCCCCTCATCACGCCCGCGCCCGCGTTCGGCCAGGACTCACCGCAGTCCCGGAGCCACAGCCCCCGCGCAGCCCCCGACGGCGGCGGAAGTGAGCGTGACGTCACGTCCGGCTCGGCTCGCGGACGGTGGCCGACAGGCTGCGCCCGCCCGCGCCCGGGGTGATGCAGTTGCCCCCCGCGCTGTGCGCCCGCCTCGCTGCGGGGCCCGGGGCGGCGGAGCCGCTGCCTGTAGAGCGGGATCCCGCGGCTGGGGCCGCGCCCTTTCGCTTCGTTGCGCGCCCCGTGCGCTTCCCGCGGGAGCACCAGTTCTTCGAGGTGCGTGAGCAAAAGAGGGAAAAAGTAGTTGTCTGGCCCCGCCCACGGCGCACTTTTCCTGCAGGATGGGGACGTGCAGCGCCACCTCTACCTCCAGGACGTGATCATGCAGGTGGCCGACGTGCCTGAGAAGCCCAGGTAAGCGAATGGGCAGTGCCTAGCCAGTGCTAGGAAGGGCTCCTGAAGCACGTCTCCTTGGCAGGGTGCCCGCGTTTGCCTGCCAGGTGGCCGGCTGCTGCCAGGTGTTCGATGCCCTGGACGACTACGAGCACCACTACCACACGCTGCACGGAAATGTTTGCTCCTTTTGCAAGCGGGCCTTCCCTTCCGGACACCTGCTGGACGCCCACATCCTGGAGTGGCACGATTCGCTCTTCCAGATCCTGTCTGAGAGGCAGGACATGGTGGGTGACAACTGCACAGCCGCCGAGGCCACGTCAGAGGGAGGTGACACGGTCTCCATTTCAGTATCAGTGCTTGGTAGAAGGCTGCACAGAGAAGTTCAAGACCAGCAGAGACCGGAAGGATCACATGGTGAGGATGCACCTGTACCCCGCGGACTTCCGGTTTGATAAGCCAAAGAAAAGCAGAAGGTAGGGAGCCGCCAGGCTCAGCACGTGTCTGCCAGGGCAGTTACTCACTGCTCTCTCCCCGCAGCCCAGCCTCAGCAGAAGCCCCAGGGGACAGTGGAGAGCGGTCAGAAGGGGAGGCCATGGAAATCTGCTCTGAGCCTGTGGCAGCCTCCCCTGCACCGGCAGGTGAGAGGCGGATCTACAGACATAGGTCAGTGTCTGAGCTCTTTCTGAAACCCGTTCCAGCATCTAATAGAAACTTTCTTCCATCCCAGAATACCCTCTACCATCTGCTTTGGTCAGGGTGCCGCTCGAGGATTTAAAAGCAACAAGAAGAAAACCAAACAATGCTGATAGACTCAGAAAAGGAGTGGGGGGCAGTCACCACTGCTGGGCGTGGCATCCGCCTTGGGCCTTTCTCCGACCTTCTGGTGTGGCCGCCCTGGGGGCCAGGCCCTCGCCATCCTCCCCATCCTTGTTCCTCAGCAAATGGCATTAGCAGCTGTCATCAGAAGCTGTGAGGGACCCACAGATTTTGGAAACGACCTGGACACACTATTGGGAAGGAGATGTGGACGGCCTGTCTCCTCCTGCAGGGCCCACCCTAAGAATGTATTTTTAAACACATGAAATAAGTATTTTTCACTGATGGTCTTGAGTCTTCATTTCTGTGTTGAGTCA